AGTGGAACTTGGGGTTTCCAACCTCAGTCAGTAGTTTTCCTTCAGTAGTCCATATACTACATTTCCTGGGTCAATTAATTCCCAATTAGCCCAGAGATGAGGAGCAGTCCGCCAGCTGCTAGCCTCATAATTTTGTTTTCTTTATTGTCCTTCATTGCTTCAATGAACAGAACTTGCAAGAAATGGTGAAAAATACTTGCTTTTGTCCAGTTGGAAAAAGCTGGCATTCAGTAAACTAATTTAGTTCAAGACAGTGATCAGATCTCTTTCCTAAGGATGAATACATATTTGTAAAAACTGAGCAGTCAGTTATGTGTCATGATTATTCATAAGAGTGTAAACCAGTCCTGTTAACTCCAAAAAGCCATTAAAAAAAAAAAGGTCCAGATAATATGAGTTCATCCTTTCATGCGTTTTAGGCCCTACAACTACTTTCAATGCCTCTGCGAATGCCTTTATTGAAAGCATATTTGCCAAATCCAGCGTCCACGCAAAAAGTTAAGAGTATCCCCCTACTCTCCATTCAATCTTCAAATCTCCTTGGTGCCTCTCTCCCGCCTACCCTCGAATCACCGCACAAGGGTGATTCCCGGCACTCCACCCTGAGGTCCCCGCCTAGGTCCACGTACCAGAGCCCCGGCAGGAGACCCGCGGCCCGTCCCGACCAGCCCGCCCGCGGGGCGCAGGGGCCTGTAGGTGTGTCCCGCGCGCTCCGCCGCTCGGTCAGTCGCCCGCCAGACCACTAGCCCCTCCGTCGGGCCGAGAATCTGACCTGTCCCGCTCCCACCGAGCCCTTGCCGACCGGTAGTCTCCCTTCTCAACTCCGAGCCTCGGGGCCCGGCTTACCTCGGTCAGGAAGCCCCCTTCACCTACACGCAGCGGAGAAGCGCCCAAGCAACAACGTCTGCACCCAAACCCAGTCCTCAGAACCGCAGACGTGGCCCTGCGTGGCTTCCGGCTCGTCGCCACGCCCCCTGGCCAATCACGGCAGAGGACTATCCGCCAGCCCCGCCCCCGCCTCGCCGCAGGTCGCGCGCAGCTGGCGCCTGAGGAACTGCGGCTGCGGTTCCGAGCGGGGTCTGGGGCTGTTACCATTGAGTGACCAGAAAGGGTGAGGCCCCCGCGGTGGCCCGGGGGTTGGGGCCGAGGGTCGCGGGCCCTCAGAGCACTGCGGCCGCGGAGGCACAGCCTCCGCCTCCAAATCCGGGCCTCTGGGGGCGGCAGGCCCTGCGTTCCTGGGAAGCCGGGGTTCCTAGTGGTCTTGGCTAGGGGCGGGGGTGGGGAATCAGCCCCGTCGCTGGGCCTCGGACAGGGCGACCTCGCCCACAGTGAGCGCCGCCGGCGGCCCGCATCCCCCTCTCCGACGTCGAGGTCATCTCCCAAACCTTTGAATCTGGGAAGCCTTCTCCGGCTGCCGTCTCCCCGGGTACCCCCTTCCCCCAGCTCACTGTAAACATCTTTTATTTAATGACCTCTGAGACACCCCCTACCCTTATCCTGGGTCCCTCGGGGCAGAGGCCAGTGAATCGTAAACGTCCGGAGCCCTGGAATGCGGCCCAAGCGAAAAGGCCACCGCGGTGTTGGGGGGGGGCGGTCCGCGAGTCCAGGACCGAGGGGTGGCGACTGGCGCTGGGGAACTCGGAGCCCATCCTGCTGGCACTGCGGCCTCTCTCGCCGCAGCGTCTGGCTCCGCCCAAGCCCGAGCCCCGGGTGGGATTGGAAGCCGGGCCCCAGCCTTTCCCAGAATTCAGGCTTGCAGAGCGTCTGCAGGTGTCTGCCTGCCACCTGCAGCGGGACAGTTCCAAACACCTGTTGAAAGTGCAGATTCCCCTATCTAGTGCGGGGTGCGGGAGGCGGGAACCCGGAGCCCGGGTACGCAGAATATGGGTTTTTACGGAGTGTTTTAGAGGATGTTGTGCATACTAGATTTTGGAGTCAGGAAATAAAGAAGAGTGCAAGTGTCTGGTTTGTGCCCCTAGCTCTCGGTGCAAAGCGTTCCTGCAGAATTGCTTCCACGTAAAGGGACCTTCGGGAAATTTCGCTGGATACCGGCTGGCATTGACAAACCCAGCGTCCCTGAGCCTTGTGAGGTTTCCAGGCAGGCTGATTGCGAGGCAACATGTCTGCTTCGGTGAAAGAAAGCCTTCAGCTTCAGCTACTGGAGATGGAAATGCTGTTTTCTATGTTTCCTAACCAAGGAGAAGTAAAACTTGAAGATGTAAATGCCCTGACGAATATAAAGAGGTATTTGGAAGGCACAAGGGAGGCGCTGCCACCAAAAATCGAATTTGTAATTACACTCCAGATTGAAGAGCCCAAGGTAGGTACCCTGATTTAAGTGTTTGCCAGGTGCCCAGTTTTTAATTGAAACATCTAGAACATGAGCTTTCTGTCAAGGAAAGATAGAAATATTCCAGGTGCATATTTCCTTGTTTGAAAGATACGGAATGCTCTATAAATTGTCTTCAGTAAATATCTTTAATTTTATGTAAACATATACACCTTTTTAACAAATATACCTGGAGTTTTTATTGACGCTATCTTGCAGTCTTATGCCATTATTATTTTGTTCACCCATCCAGTTGGACTACCTTTCACATGTATCATGATTTTCATAAATCTAAATATCTCCTGTAACATAACTGTCTTTTAAGGAGTGAATGAGTGGATTTTTTGATGGCACCATAACACAGAAAGCAAATATGGATGGAAAAATCTAAAGACTAAAAATGAATTTACCTCCATCTTCTGATCCATTTATCTCCAGCAACATTAGCATAGCATAGGTAATACGTGGACTGGGCATTTGAGAACCACTGTTGTAGCTATTTCCTACTCATCCTTCAGTTGTTATTCCCTCAGAGGAGACTTTCTGGTTCTCCAGACTGGATTCTGTCCCGCTGGTTACACACTTCAATGGAACCCTCCACTTTTCCATGGTAATGCTTTTCACAATTGAAATTAAATACTTGGTATTTAAATCTATTTGATTTTCATTTTAAGGTGAAAATTGATTTGCAAGTGACCATGCCTCACAGCTACCCCTATGTAGCATTGCAGCTGTTTGGACGGTCATCTGAACTTGACAGACATCAGCAGCTACTTCTCAACAAAGGTCTCACTTCTTACATAGGGACTTTTGATCCAGGTGAGCTCTGTGTATGTGCAGCAATCCAGTGGCTACAGGACAACAGTGCATCTTATTTCCTGAACAGAAAGCTTGTATATGAACCATCTACACAAGCAAAGCCAGTCAAGAACACATTCCTCCGAATGTGGATCTACAGTCACCATATATATCAGCAGGACCTAAGGAAAAAGATTTTGGATGTTGGGAAAAGGTTAGATGTGACTGGATTTTGCATGACAGGAAAGCCTGGTATAATCTGTGTGGAGGGTTTCAAAGAGCACTGTGAGGAGTTCTGGCACACAATTAGGTACCCCAATTGGAAGCACATTTCCTGTAAGCATGCTGAAAGCGTGGAGACAGAAGGAAATGGTGAGGACCTGCGCCTTTTCCATTCTTTTGAAGAGTTACTCCTTGAGGCTCATGGTGACTATGGATTAAGGAATGACTATCACATGAATCTGGGCCAATTCTTAGAATTTCTCAAGAAGCACAAAAGTGAGCATGTTTTTCAGATACTATTTGGTATTGAAAGCAAAAGTTCAGACTCATAAAAAGCGATTAAGAGGCCTATGCCTGTAATTTCACTAAGTCAGTATTTCTGTTAATAAGACCAAATTAAAAAGGCTAGTGGCTGTGTAGCATCCTCAGTGCAAAACCCAGCTCCAGAATTTTCACCTGGTAACGAATTTCAACTGACAGTGAAATGAATAGGCCTTTAAACTTTATAACATTGCAATTGTGATGTTATCTCTAGGTTTTTGTGTGAAGTCATTCAAAAACTATTTCATTGTAAATTAATAAAAACAATCCATTTAACTTGTGAAGCTGATTTGATTGAAGAGGAATCCAAAGCCCATAACTAACATCAAAAATCAAACTGCAATTATGAATTGAGAAATATGAATAGCATTTGTTTCACATTGCTAGCACACATGTGACACACCCACTTGTCTTTCATTATTGGAAATCTAAATCAAGTTTAAAATGAGAACAGGAAGGACATGTTTACTTCCTTTTTTGAGACGGTGCGATCTCGGCTCACTGCATCCTCAGCTTCCCAGGTTCAAGCGATTCTCCTGCCTCAGCCTCCCAAGTAGCTGGGACTACAGGCGTGCGCCACCACGCCCAGCTAATTGTTATATTTTTAGTAGAGACAGGGTTTCATCATGTTGGCTAGGATGGTCTCAATCTCTTAACCTCGTGATCTGCCTGCCTCGGCCTTCCAAAGTGCTGGGATTACAGGTGTGAGCCACCGCGCCCAGCCCGTTTACTTCATTTCTTACTTTAAACTCCTATTTCGAGTGTTTTAGTAAAACTAGATCCTAATAGCAGTGGCAAAGGACTCATAGACATGAAGTCCCACGAGTTAAAAGATGACACACAATGCTATGTGTTCTGGCTGTTTATATCAGTTCATGATACTAGCAATCCTGATACCAGTATTAGTTTAATTCTTATCCAGAAAAGATAAACACATGGTTCCTTGTCTACAAAGTATTCGCCTGTTTCAATCCAACCTTTGCCTGTGTGCCAGTATGCATTACTATAAAGGGCAAGAGACTGTTGAGGGGACCAGTGTGGATATCTGCATCATTACCTTATTGGGAAAAAAAAAATCTAATTCTACAGTCCGATGATGTTACTGCCATCTCCTCTGAAAATTCCAAGCTCCACAGGCTTCACCAGGCTTTTCAAAATGAGAGTTTATTTTAATGATTAAAAACCGCTATTTAAGTAGCTCTTGCCAAGCCTTTTCATTACCAGGTCTCCATCCCTCCCCAAGTATTTCTGCGAGTCTCATGTGCTAAGAGATGTCTTGAGCAGCCTCTGCAGCTTTCCGTGTTTCTGTGGTCAGCTACTGCTGCCCTTTCCCGGGAGGCATTCCATTCTCCTACTGGGTCCTCTCAAGATGCCAAAGCTTGGTGCTGGGATTTAGGAACACATCCTGTTAGATGTCAGACAGTGCTGCTTGTGCTGGGGAGCCTACAGAACTTCTGATGAAACTACCATCTGGTTTTACCCTCTGTGCCGTGGATGCAGACGTGTCCTTGGGCTACAGAGAGGACATGATGGAGCAGGAGGCCCTATCCCAAGGAGGTGTTAGAACTGGGTCCACTTTGTACTGCCTCTTTCTTCTTAGGTCACAATGAGTGTCCTCTCAGGGCACAACTCAGATCTTCAACCCATGGCTCGCTGTAGGCCTGCCCCGCCAGGTCCTCCAGCTTGCCATTCATGTTTCCATCCTAGCCTTGGTTGTGCTGGAACTCAGGCTGGAGCCTGACACTTTGCCTATATGCAAAGGGAAGAAATAGGACTTACATTGCCAAGGAATCACTTCTTAATGTTTGCCAGCACTAAAAACAACAAAGTATAGGAATCTTTTTCCCCCACAGTCTCCACAAAGCTATCAATAAGTATAATTCGCATTTACAAGTTTTAGGCCTTCAACAGATGTAACTCCATCCAAATGAATCAATATGTGCCATCAACCTACCTTATAGAGGTGTTTTTCCTGATTACATGAGCAAAAGTAGCTACAGAAAGATGGGTGTAAAGAAAAGGCAATAAATTCTAGGTTATGAACTCTACTGCTTCTGGAGCTATTTCTGAGATTTTTCAGAACCTACTTTTTTATAAATAAGTCTAATTTGAGCATTCTGCAATACTTTTTTTCCTATCAGGAAAACTAATGCAGATAGTATTATGGGGACGTGTAGGTTTTATAGAAAAAAAAAGTACATGTATAATTCAAAACTCAACTTTGTATGTATAGGAGTCTGCTGGTTGTTTGCACAGCCTGATATGAGCACATAATAAAAGTCCGTCATTCCCCAACCCCCTCCCCCTACACACACAGCTTATTTTGGGAAACTGCCCCTTCCCTGTGTGATTTGGGAAGAGAAAGTGATAGGAATCAAGTTGTCCTCTGGCAGCCTCCTGGAGAGATGGCTGTGAGCTCTTGCTGCTTAAACCTCTAGTGCCACCCTCATTTCTGACCTACTGAATGCTCAGCTGTTTGGCATTTCCTTTGAATGACCCAGCATCTTCCCTTTTGTTGTCGGAAATCAGAATCAGTCTCTATTGCTTGTAACTTAAGAATCTGGATATTCTGTTTATTATATTCTTAAATGGTTATTTGGAAAATGTGCTCATTTATAAAAGTTACAGTGTCTTTTTAAAGTTTGCTGAAGTAAATGAAGCATATCGTCAAGTATGTTCTTTGCTTTTCATTCCTTACTGGTCTAT